AGAGACGGCAACTTACTCAAGGTCACAGCATTTTAAACCCAAGTGAAATCTCCTAGGCCCTTCATGCCACACTCATCCATCCATACCTACTTGTGTTGCAACCAAGGGCCCCACTGTAGTGCCTAGGGGAGCAGGTCTAGGGCACAGTGCCAGGCCTGATTAATGTCTTCCTTACCATTTTCCAGTGAGGGGCTGTGATTAGGCCTATTTATAGGGGCCTGGTCCCTTAATATTCTGCCTGGTGCATCTCTTGCCAATCAAATCAGTGCTGTCTGCAGTGTGATTGCTGCTTTAGTGGCACCAGGGAGAGGAGTTAATTAAACCCAATATAAATAGACTCTGCCCTCACTTTGCAATTCCAGGAGTGTTTTTCCTTCCTGTCCTCCACCCCCACAGGCACCTCTTTCCTCTTGTCCCCCTAAGCTCTAGCCTGGGTGAGCAGGGCTGGATACTCCTATACCTAGAGTCACTAGCCACTGCCCAGTCTGTTTCAGGAGCAGGCCTCAGATTCCTCAGGGGTTAAAGTGGGAAGAACCCGTGTGTGCACATTTTTTGTGCTTTTCCAGAACTGTGTACCATTTGGCAGTTGATCAGGCAATCTCCCCTGCTACCCCATTTCTACCCCTTTGTTTCCAGCCTCTTTTTTCCTCTGCAACCAAGGTTTCTTGTTTATCCAAGGTGGGGAGCTGAACTGAGACAAGGTATGGAAAGGGTGCCTGGCAGGTAGCAAGCACCTTGTAGGGGGTCAGAAATGTTGCACCTTCTCTGAACTCCTCCATTGACCCTACAGATTCCCCAGTCCCGGGCCCTGCCCTTTCCCTCATTCACTCAGCAGGCATCAGCAGAGTCCCATCTATGCGCTCCTGGCCTCTCAGCAAATGCTCTGTCCCCTACTCCCCTATCTGTGCAGGCTGAAGCTATGTGCATAGTTGGGATGAGGGCTGTGTTGTCTCAACACCACGCTGCCCTGTGGTGGGGGCGTGCCGTTGGTCGTGGGTGGCTCTGACGCTCCGGCTCCGACCCACAGGCACCATGACTCCTGTGAGGATGCAGCACTCCCTGGCAGGTCAGACCTATGCCGTGCCCTTCATCCAGCCAGACCTGCGGCGAGAGGAGGCCGTCCAGCAGATGGCGGATGCCCTGCAGTACCTGCAGAAGGTCTCTGGAGACATCTTCAGCAGGTGGGTGCTGCCACTCACCCCCACCTGATGAGAGGGCCATCCCTGTCCTGGGCAATCCCAGCAACACACCCTCTGGGAGCAGCCCCCTTGGGGAATCCCGGTCCTGGGGAACCCATCTGGCTTCCCTGTGTGGGAGGGGCTGAAGTGAGAGCCCAACTTGGAAGCTTTTACTCCTGGGAGTCCGAGAGCTCACTCCCTTCCACCCCACTTAGCCTCCTGGTTTCCTGTGGTGGCTCTGCTCTCACAACTCATGCTTTTCCTCCCATTGGAGGGCCTATTCCTTCACGTTTTCCTGCAGCCAACAAATATTTACCCAGCAGTGCTCGTGTGCAAGGCAGTGTGGGAATCTCTATATATCCAGCCACGGATAAGGCAACATACCTCTCCACCTGGAGCGCACATTCTGGCAGGAGAGAAAGACCTAAATAAGCAATAGATGATTAGTTCTTCAATAACAGTTGTGACAAGGTCTATTGATAATATTTTGTAATCACTAATATTCATATAAACCGTGCACAACCATTGATTTGAGTGCATTAACTCACACTTCATGAGCAGGCACTGCCGTCATCTCATTTTATAGATGAGGAAACTGAGGCACAGAAGGGCTGAGAGACCTGGCCTAGTGACAGAGCCAGGATTCAAAGCCATAGATCATGGCCCCGGGTTATGTAGGTTATTACTGCATCTGTTCAGGGGAGATGGGGTACTGTGAGGCTCGTCATGGGAAGCCTGGCTTGGTCTCAGGTCAGGGAAGGCAGATGTGAGGAAATGACATTTATGGTAAAGTCTGAGGGTTGAGTGGGTAGGTTGGGAAGAACATTCCAGAAAGAAGCACATGAACTACAGCCTGGAGGTGGAGGACCTAAAAGGAAGCCAGCATGGCTGGAGCACGGAGTGGCCATTGAGGGAGGCGAGCTGGAGGGCTGCAGCTTCTTGTATTGGCAGTGCTGACCTCGCACAGTCCTTGGGCTCCAGTGACTTCACTCAGTGTTTATCTAACATGAGTGAGTGAATGGTGTTTGCTGTTTTTTTGGTAAAGGTCCCAGGGGTTGTCGGGTACACAGGTCCTGTCTTTGGCCATAAGCAAACTGAAATGAGGCTTGGTCTCCTTCCCAGGATCCCACACCATGTCTCACATGGTAGACCCCAGTGGGAAGTATGTGACTGCCTGACTCAGGTGCCTCTCGTGGTCCAAGCCATCCCTGCCCTGTCCCTTCCCTGGTTGTCGCCAGACCTGGAGCCCCTGCTCCTTCACTTTGCAGCCTCCTCTTCTGTCACCAACTGGGAACCCACCTCTTCCTGAAAGTCCTCCCCCACTGACTCACCGGCTTGCCCCGAGTTTGTCAAGAATGTCTCAGTAACCAGGGGACACACAGTGAAGTGACTGAGGGGTTACCTTGGAGTTGATGCCTTGGCTCAGATCCAGCTCCCCTGTTTTCTTCCTCTGTAACCTTGGGCAACCCAACCCCTCTAAGCCTCGGTGTTCTCATTTGTGAAGTTGTGGTAATAATGGTAGCTTCCTGGTAGAATTATTTTAAATATTAAATTAATCAAAACATGCAAAGGAATGGAACAGTGCCTGGCACCTAGGAAGCCTTCAGGAAATGCTATCTCTTCCCTGTTGATAATCTTGACCCGTACACTGCCTTTGGTTGCCATTCATAAACCTGCCACCAATAGTAACAAAGTGCTGGATGCACCTTTTGTGCTTATCTTTGTGCTAAATGTGCCCGAGGGACACCTAGGGAAGAGGATGCAGGTCTTTAAGAGCCATCAGCTCCAGATTATGGCCACCCCATGTCCAGCACTTAGAATGGAGGCCAAAACCATTCCCTCGGAAATTGTGTTTCCTTGCCAAGATGGGGACTGCGTGGTTGCCCTTCTCTGAGGGCAGCGCTGGATTTTTGGCGTCTTTCCTTTCCTGTCCTGGTACTTGGCACCTTGTAGACAGTTGCATGTCCCCTGCCCAGGGATGGGATGAGGAGAGGGCAGGAAGGCATTTCCTGGGTAGTGGAGTGCTGCGTTCATTGAGTGTGGGTTCTCCAAGCTGCTGGCACAGCGCAGGGAGGGCCAGATGCCTCTCAGGAGCCTTGGGCCTGAGTCCTGGCTCCCTCACTCCTGGGTTCCAGGTCACTGCATCTGTCTCTCCACCATGTGCTCCACCTCGTGCTGGACCTTAAGAGATACCAATTATGTGGCTGCCACTGTGTCCTAGAGGCTGGAATGGGAACACATAGGGCGAGATTGATTGTTAATTGCTAGCATGAACCGCGTGGGCTTCTCAGGGTCTAGAGTGGAGAGAAATCGGTAAGAATTGGTGGCACGCCTGTCAGAACTCCCCAGACCAAGCTAAGCAAAAATTAACCAATCAGTAGAGCAGCCTTCGGAGTAAGGGCTAAAATGATGTCCTCAGGGCCTGGTTTTGCTTTCCTTCCATGTCAGTTTGCTTCTTTGGGTCTGGCTGCATTCCCAGACAGGCCATGCTCTCGTGGTAGCAAGGTGACATGACACAGGGTCAGGTCCAGCAGGAAAGAATGCTGTCCTGTGTCCCCGCTTCCTCCAGAAGCCACACTCACCCATCCCACCTGGCTTGGTCCTCATGTCTATCCCAGAATCCATTAATGGGGCCAGGGGACTATGACACACCACTTGGCTTAGACTGAGGAGCTCTGTGGGCAGCCCCACCTGAAGCTCTGGGACTAAGCCTGCGAGAGAGATGGATTCCCCAAGGGAAATGGGGCCATTGCTTGAGTAAAAAGGAAATAGTTGCTGAAGAGGAAAACCACGTGCTTACTCCACATAGGGCAGACTCCTGGAAGAGGGGGGCAGGGTAGGGAGGTGGATATGCAGGTTGCCCTGGCAGGGTCTGGAAATGGGGGCTGCAGGCTTGGAGGGAGGCCTCAGTGTGGCTTGGAACGTGGTGTATGGTGGTCTGCCGCGAAGGCCGGCCTGCACAGGGGTGGGAGGGGGGTGCTTCTGCATGGGAAGCACAGACAGCGCTGCCTCTCCCTTGCACTCAGCTCTTGGGGCATGAGAGGCTGACTTTCCGTGAGCCTGTGGGCCAGGCCTCTTTGAATGGGGCTGAGGGAGCTTTGCCCTGGTTCCTTTGTGTCCCCACGGTGCCACGGGAGGCTCCCTGGCAGGGTGTGGGGCAAGGCAGTGAGTGAAGAGTTGGGATGAGTGAGTTAGGGCCCACGGATTACTCAAGACAGGACTTCAAGTTGATTCAGGCGTGTTAGGGAGCTGTGATTGGATTTTGAGCAGGGCAGGGATGGGACAGAAGAGTTTGGGGAAGGTTCCTCAGGCATCCGTCACGGAAGGGACAAGAAGGGAGAGAGAGTGGATGCCAGGGACACCCAGAAGCTGTTATTGTAGTCAGGATACGACAGGGGTGAGGCTACAGACAGGGGACTTGCAAGCAGGGAGGGCAGGGTGAGACATTCAGAGGAAACGACGACAGGAAATGGTGACAGATAGGGAACGAGGATGAAGGGAAGGGAGAGCCAGTGACGACTGGCAGTGGAGTGGGGAGCACCGCCACCTCTCCTCCTCCACTTGCCCCTCCTGTGGCACTGGACAAGCTAGTGGGCTTTTCGTTGTCCATGGGCTTTTTCGGTGGGGATGTGACCAGCTTTGAACCCGTCCCCTTAAACATGCTCCTCCTGCACGGAAGAGACAGGGGCAGGGGAGAGACTCTCTCCCCACCACCCAGCTCAGGCCCCAGCACAGCCCGGCCTCTGGCCTCACTGGCGTCTGTGCCCAGTGACGCAGGCAGGTGAGCTCCTGGCAAATTAGCATTGCAGGCTGTGCTCTCTCCTCCTGCTCTGCTGCAGCTGGGAGTGTGCAGAGACTGGAGGGGATGACAGTCACCCTCTGTTTTCTGTGGTGGCTCTGTTTTCTGTGGTGCTGGATGCACCTCTGTTTTCTGTGGTGGCTCCAAGAGAGTGCACGGTCCCTGCTGATTGAAAGAAGGATGAAGGGCAGAAGAGGGGCGGGGAGCTGTGTGCCCTAAGATCTCATTGCCTTTTTATGCCGATTAACATGCTTTTAGCCCCTACTGAGCTTATAGTTAACAGAAGTTTCCAGGTCTTTCTTCACCTGAACTGTGTCTAAAGCAAGTTCTCTCCACCTTCTGTATTTATACGCTTGATTTTTAAAACCTAAATGTTGGGCTTCACATTTCTTCCTTGTAAATTTCATCTTGGTGATTGCAGTCTACCCTCTGGCCTTTAAAAATTGTCTGAGCCTTGATTCGATCATGAAACCAGCTTACCCTTCCCCTGTGTGCTGGCCCCAGTTTTCTAACCAGGTGTTGAATGAACTGGATGGACTCTGCCAGATCCCTCCGTGCAAGGCTGGAATCAGTCCATTGTTCAACTGTGCCCTTTGGGGCTGTGGTTCATTTGGCTCTGATTTTTCCTATATGTTCTCTCCTCCAACCCCCATAGCTCCATCTTGTCTACAAGATTTTGTTAGAAGCCGTCAAAATCCTGCTGACTCGAGATGCGCTGTGGTGCATGTTTTCCCCGGGCACAGCAGGCTAATAATCCTGTTACAAAGAGAAATGCTGTACATTTCGAGCAGTGCTGGCCCCTGGGACTCACCGTGGCCTTTTCTAAGTGCTTACAGACTCTCTGTTTAATAATCCATTCCAGAAATTTTCCAGGGCTCATTGTTGAGCTTGGTGTTCGCAACTTTGAGTGATCAGCCCTTCTCCTTTGTGGGAGCACCAGGACAGAGCAGCCTTTGTCCCTCCCCAGTCTCAGTTCCCTCCCACTGCCCCTGTGGACCTCGAATGCAGAGCTTATGCACCTACCGAAGGTCGTGTCAGCACCCAAGGCAGAACGAGGCTGCCCTGGGAACTAGGGTCAATTAAGACAGCTTGTGCTGGAGGACCCTTTACAGCAGATGAAGGCCTCTCCCCAGCCAGAAAAGATGGAGCACACGCTGGGTGGTGGCCCCGCTTCCTCACTGGAAGGAGATGGTGCTCTTCTTTTTTCTTTCTGAATTGTGGCCACCTTCATACCAGTCTGTCATGGAACACTTAAGCCGCTTGAGTGCCTGCTGGTACTCCCAGCCCTGCCATGCCTGAGCCCCCTGCACACAAGGAGCCAGGAGTAATCAGGGCAGACCCTTTAGGGCACGGGGACTTCTGGATTGTGAAATTGGCTCTCTGGGGGCCAAGGCCTTCTAACGTTGGTGGAAGTGGCTTTGGCTTATTGGGTCGGATTCTAGGCCATTCATTCCAACCTTTAGAGACATCCCAGCTTTCCCTAGCCCAGAGTCTGCAGCCCCTCCACCATCCCACATCCTCCCCCTCCCTTTCCTCATGAACCCCAGTCGCGCCTCTGCCTTCTCAAACCCCTCCACCATCCCACACCCTCCTCCTGCCCTTCCTCATGAACCCCAGTCGCGCCTCTGCCTTCTCATCCCTGCGCACCACACAGGCTCGCTCGTGCCCGGTGAGTGCTGAGGCTGCTCTGCACGTGGAGTATGGCCCTGTGGGCAAGGGCTGGGCTCTTGGAGGTAGGGGAGCTACAGGGGCGACTGGGAGGAGGATGTTGTGTTACACACGCATCAGAGTTAACTTTGCAGTGAGAGCGGCCTTGCTGCGGCCAAAGAACATGGAAAAGCATGAGTGGGGTGATGTGCCTTAAAGCATCAGACACTTGGGCCTCGGGCATCAGGAGCCAGCCACAGGGATGTCTGGGGAAATGGCGTTCCATGAGATGCAAGCACACAAGAATGCACTTGGCACATCTGGGGAACAGCAGGCAGCTGATATCACTGGGCCCACCCCGCACCAGGGAGGATGGAAGCAGGTGAGGAGCTAGACCACACTGAGGCGGTGGTCGTGATCTTCTCCATGGCAGGATCTCCCAGCAGGTAGAGCAGAGCCGGAGCCAGGTGCAGGCCATTGGAGAGAAGGTCTCCTTGGCCCAGGCCAAGATTGAGAAGATCAAGGGCAGCAAGAAGGCCATCAAGGTAGTCCCCATACCCCTGTGTCCTGAGGCTACGGGCCCCCTCAGACTTGTCCCTGTGTCCACAGGTGTTCTCCAGTGCCAAGTACCCTGCTCCAGGGCGCCTGCAGGAATATGGCTCCATCTTCACGGGCGCCCAGGACCCTGGCCTGCAGAGACGCCCCCGCCACAGGATCCAGAGCAAGCACCGCCCCCTGGACGAGCGGGCCCTGCAGGTCTGCTGGCCGCGCATATAGCCTGTCACACATCACCATCCCTTGGCCATCCTGGCCCTCTCAGGAGAAGCTGAAGGACTTTCCTGTGTGCGTGAGCACCAAGCCGGAGCCCGAGGACGATGCAGAAGAGGGACTTGGGGGTCTTCCCAGCAACATCAGCTCTGTCAGCTCCTTGCTGCTCTTCAACACCACCGAGAACCTGTATGGCCAGAGGGCAGGGCCGAGGGGTGTGGCAGCTTGCCTGACCCCCATGTCGCCTCCGTAGGTACAAGAAGTATGTCTTCCTGGACCCCCTGGCTGGTGCTGTAACAAAGACCCATGTGATGCTGGGGGCAGAGACAGAGGAGAAGCTGTTTGATGCCCCCTTGTCCATCAGCAAGAGAGAGCAGCTGGAACAGCAGGTGGGAGGGGTGGGACAGAGGTGGAGACAGGTCACCTCTCACATGTCCCTGCCTAATCTTGCAGGTCCCAGAGAACTACTTCTATGTGCCAGACCTGGGCCAGGTGCCTGAGATCCATGTTCCATCCTACCTGCCTGACCTGCCCGGCATTGCCAACGACCTCATGTACAGTGCCGACCTGGGCCCCGGCATTGCCCCCTCTGCCCCTGGCACCATTCCAGAACTGCCCACCTTCCACACTGAGGTAGCCGAGCCTCTCAAGGTAGGTGAGCTGGGTTCTGGGATGGGAGCTGGGCCGCTTCCCTAGACACCCCACACTTTGTGTTTCAGACCTACAAGATGGGGTACTAACACCACCCCCACCGCCCCCACCACCACCCCCAGCTCCTGAGGTGCTGGCCAGTGCACCCCCACTCCCACCCTCAACCGCGGCCCCTGTAGGCCAAGGCGCCAGGCAGGACGACAGCAGCAGCAGCGCATCTCCTTCAGGTGGGAGCAGCTCTTTGAGGCCACCTGATTTCTCCTTGCCCTGTTCCCCACCTCCCGGCTCCAGTCCAGGGAGCTCCCAGGGAAGTGGTCGACCCCTCCGGTGGCTGGGCCACTCTGCTAGAGTCCATCCGCCAAGCTGGGGGCATCGGCAAGGCCAAGCTGCGCAGCATGAAGGAGCGAAAGCTGGAGAAGCAGCAGCAGAAGGAGCAGGAGCAAGGTGAGCGGGCCCTGGAGCCTGCGGTTGGAGGGCTTCACCCCAGTCTGTGGCTTTCCCGTTGCAGTGAGAGCCACGAGCCAAGGTGGGCACTTGATGTCGGATCTCTTCAACAAGCTGGTCATGAGGCGCAAGGGTAGGAGGCAGGGCCGCTGCCCACCCTGGGCCCCAACCACCCTCACTCAGCCTTTTCCCTCCAGGCATCTCTGGGAAAGGACCTGGGGCTGGTGAGGGGCCCGGAGGAGCCTTTGTCCGCGTGTCAGACTCCATCCCTCCTTTGCCGCCACCGCAGCAGCCACAGGCAGAGGAGGACGAGGACGACTGGGAATCGTAGGGGGCTCCATGACACCTTCCCCCCCAGACCCAGACTTGGGCCGTTGCTCTGACATGGACACAGCCAGGACAAGCTGCTCAGACCTGCTTCCCTGGGAGGGGGTGACGGAACCAGCAGTGTGTGGAGACCAGCTTCAAGGAGCGGAAGGCTGGCTTGAGGCCACACAGCTGGGGCGGGGACTTGTCTGCCTGTACTTCATGGGGGGACGGCTCCACCCAGCCTGCGCCACTGTGTTCTTAAGAGGCTTCCAGAGAAAACGGCACACCAATCAATAAAGAACTGAGCAGAAACCAACAGTGTGCTTTTAATAAAGGATCTCTAGCTGT